GCCTCATTTCAGTGGTGTTGTCCTGAGTTGAGACATGAAACATGAATTTTAACTCAAATTCTTTGGCCCCTTCTTTAATTCAGAGCCATAGGCCAATCACCGTACTTTCTTCATTTACAAGATGAGTATAGCATTGGTGGTTTGTACTGGGAGAATTTGGAATTCTGGATGTTGGTGAGATGCTCCATATGGGATCTCATGCCGGCAGCTAGCATGGCATTGTGATCGCGACACCCAGGGTGAGTCCCAGCTTTGCCAGTAGGTACCCCTGTTCTACCTGGATGCTACCCACCTATGTCTGGCAGGTCAAATCAGAAAGGCAAAGCCTCCAGCACATAACATGGCAAGGCTTCCAGATACAAAATAGCAAAACTATTTTGCCACAGGGGAGATGATAGGGAATCTGAACTGTCCCCTCCAAGGGACACAGAGCCTCAGGCAGGGCCACAGGTACACCTGTTTTGTGCAGAGGGCTCAAGCAGCCCTGGAGACAGTAACACCCTCCAGCTGCCAGCTCTGCCACCTTCAGCATGACCTTACCAAGCCACCTCGCCTCGCCTTCTTCAGTGGTAAAATGAGGATAACTGTAACCAATTTATCAAGGCAAACATGTATTAGAAAAAAAGAAAAACTCGTTATCCGTCAAGTGCTTTTCAACCATGTCATGCTAGCCAAGTGCAAATAAGGGGTTTCTAGTTTCTCTATTTTTAGTTGATGCCTCCACCACACCCCTTGTTTGACTGAAGCTGTGTTTCAGGCTTTGAGCATCTCCCAAAGCAAACATTGACTGCCCTGCTCTGGTGAAAGTCTGCATTAGAGGGCCTAGCTGGTTTCAAATAAACAAACAACTCCCCTTTCCCACTTCCCCTCCTCTTGCTGACTCCCCCGACTAGACACACATGCACACGGTGCACATGCATGCTCTCTCACACATGCATATACACGTGCACACATAGACACACACACACATATATACACACACATATTCAAGCACATACACACATGTGTATTCACACGCATGCTCTCGCTCTCACACACACACAAGTGCACATAAGTGTGTATGCTTCCTCTCCCACTCTCTCACAAACATACACAGACTCACACCCTTCCCACAATGCAGCAAAGCCATCTGGAGCCCCAGCCAGTGTGTGATGCGTTTTGCCTCTGTCTGGACTTCTGCACTTCCTGGCTTCACCCAACCTGAAACTGCTGGGTGCAGCCCGAGCACCAGTGACAGCCCTGGTTGTCCCATGGCCTCTTGAGGAACCCAGGTCTCCAGTCAAAGCCACTGGAGTAGGGGGACCCATAGAGACCTGAGGTACTCATGAGACCCATGGAAAATCATCTGCACACACACTGCTAAGGAGTCAAAGGACAGAAGTGTAAGTAGTGGGTCATTTAATCTTAGGAATTTCATGTCCTCTGTCTGCTGTGTGTCTCCGACAGGATGGGGCTGGTAAGTAGCAAAAAGCCGGACAAGGAAAAGCCGATCAAAGAGAAGGACAAGGGCCAATGGAGCCCCCTGAAGGTCAGCGCCCAAGACAAGGACGCCCCGCCACTGCCGCCCCTGGTGAGTGATTGCCCACCCCCACCAAGAGCAGAGAAATAACTCAAGTGTGTGTTTTCTACCCAAGGTTGTCTTCAACCACCTTACTCCTCCACCGCCCGATGAACACCTGGATGAAGGTAAGAAGGGTGGTTTGGGAAGCTGAGGCTCCAGTGGTGGTCATCTCTCCCTTGTTCATTTTAGACAAGCATTTCGTGGTGGCTCTGTATGACTACACCGCTATGAATGATCGGGACCTGCAGATGCTGAAGGGGGAGAAGCTACAGGTCCTGAAGGGGTGAGGTTCCAGGACACCATCCCCTGTCCCTGGATCTCATCTCTGTTTCCCCTGCTCCCATTAGAACTGGAGACTGGTGGCTGGCCAGGTCACTCGTCACAGGAAGAGAAGGCTATGTGCCCAGCAACTTTGTGGCCCGAGTGGAGAGCCTGGAAATGGAAAGGTAGGTGGGCACGGGAACCCCCCTCGAGCCAATCTGAGTTTCACCTGTTCCTGCCGTTTTCCAGGTGGTTCTTTAGATCACAGGGTCGGAAGGAGGCTGAGAGGCAGCTTCTTGCTCCAATCAACAAGGCCGGCTCCTTTCTTATCAGAGAGAGTGAAACCAACAAAGGTAGGCTTGGTGGCTTTGCCTGCCTTCCTTGCACTTCTCGTGTGTGTCTTCATGAACCCTCCAGGTGCCTTCTCCCTGTCTGTGAAGGATGTCACCACCCAGGGGGAGCTGATCAAGCACTATAAGATCCGCTGCCTGGATGAAGGGGGCTACTACATCTCCCCCCGGATCACCTTCCCCTCGCTCCAGGCCCTGGTGCAGCACTATTCTAGTAAGAGGGGGCGTGCAATGGGGGCAGGGACTCCCCCAGCCCTGTCTTTTCTTCCCTAATGCAGAGAAGGGGGATGGTCTATGCCAGAGGCTGACCCTGCCCTGTGTGCGCCCGGCCCCGCAGAATCCCTGGGCCCAGGATGAATGGGAGATCCCCCGGCAGTCTCTCAGGCTGGTCAGGAAACTCGGGTCTGGACAATTCGGCGAAGTCTGGATGGGTGAGTGTGTGCACACGTGGGAGCATTTCTCCTCTGATTGGCTTCTTCACTCCCCCGGGCTCAGGTTACTACAAAAACAACATGAAGGTGGCCATTAAGACGCTGAAGGAGGGAACCATGTCTCCAGAAGCCTTCCTGGGTGAGGCCAACGTGATGAAGGCTCTGCAGCACGAGCGGCTGGTCCGACTCTACGCAGTGGTCACCAAGGAGCCCATCTACATTGTCACCGAGTACATGGCCAGAGGTGGTGCCCCCCGCAGAGCCGCATCCTCAGAGCAGAAGGGCACTTGCAACTTCTCTTTTCTTAGGATGCCTGCTGGATTTCCTGAAGACAGATGAAGGGAGCAGATTGTCACTCCCAAGGCTGATTGACATGTCGGCGCAGGTTGGTGAAGTACCAGGTGCAGAGGAAGGGCGGGCTGTCCTTCACCATGTGCCTGTTCCCTCAGATTGCTGAAGGGATGGCATACATTGAGCGCATGAATTCCATCCACCGCGACCTGCGGGCGGCCAACATCCTGGTGTCTGAGGCCTTGTGCTGCAAAATTGCTGATTTTGGCTTGGCTCGAATCATCGACAGTGAATACACGGCCCAAGAGGGTAAGCACAGCCCCTAACCACAAGGGAAACCTGCCTCCCAAAGCTTGCATGGCTTTTCCCACAGGGGCCAAGTTCCCCATCAAGTGGACAGCCCCGGAAGCCATCCACTTCGGGGTCTTCACCATCAAAGCAGACGTGTGGTCGTTTGGAGTCCTCCTGATGGAAGTTGTCACTTATGGGCGGGTGCCATACCCAGGTAGGTGGCTCACCCCGCAGCTCGCGGCTCCCCTCACCCCCGCTTGCGGTCTCCTCTGCCGCAGGGATGAGCAACCCCGAGGTCATCCGCAACCTGGAGCGCGGCTACCGCATGCCGCGCCCCGACACCTGCCCGCCCGAGCTGTACCGCGGCGTCATCGCCGAGTGCTGGCGCAGCCGGCCCGAGGAGCGGCCCACCTTCGAGTTCCTGCAGTCGGTGCTGGAGGACTTCTACACGGCCACCGAGCGGCAGTACGAGCTGCAGCCCTAGCCGGCCGCGCCCGCCTGCGCCCCGTGCCCACCTCTGCGCGGACGACCCCGACTTCCGTGCCATCCCAGACGGGCCGCGAAGGCGGGGTGTCGCCTGTGCCCTTTTCTCAGACCCGGAATCCAGTGGGCAGAGGCAGCTTCGCAGGGGGTCCCCGGACGGACTCCTTCACCGACTGCACCCCCGGGCGAGTTACGCGGCCTCTCTGTGCCGCTTCATTTGTAGAGGGCTGTAACAGTGACCTCGCACGGTCATCCGGAGTACTAAGCCCCAGTAAGGTGTTCAGGACTGGTAAGCGACTGTCATCAAGTAAGGCCCCCGTGCTGGGCACCCCCCGTGCTGGCCGCGTCCCCGCCTCTGCGCCCTGCGTGGACCCCGCCCTGCCCCGCTACAGAAGCCAGACTGGGTCCCGCGGACGCCAGCAGGGGCAACCCCAGCCTAGGCTGCGCTCCAGCACTGCGGGGCTTTTCTGCAATAAAGTCACGAGCGTTCGAGCTGTTCCGTGTCGTTACCTGCGACAAGCTGG